CAAATTTAAATATAAATCATAAAAAATGTACAACTAGATAAAAACTAAGAAGTGTTTTTATAGTGTGAGTTAGATTTATTTTTTCCTAGGTATAACCCATTGGTTTAATATTATTTATTGAGAAGACATTCTATGCCACCTTAAACCACACGGCAGCCTTTGTCAACTCTAAAGGGACTGTGTGTACACGGATGTACTTTAGACACTGTTTCTGCTAAGGGGCTCTCTGTGTCCACACTCTTGATGATGCTGCACTTTATGTAGCCTTATAGAACCCTTTAAATTTAGTAGCCAGAGCTCTCTAATTTGTTATTATAGGCTATTTGCTTTTTTTTCTTGAGGCGGAGTCTTGCTCTGTCGCCCAGGCTGGACTGCAGTGACACAATCTCAGCTCACTGCAACTTCTGCCTCCCAGGTTCAAGCGATTCTCATGCCTCAGCCTCTTGAGTAGCTGGCGTTACAGGTGCCTGCCACCAGGCACGGCTAATTTTTGGATTTTTAGCAGAGACACGGTTTCACTATATTGGCCAGGCTGCTCTCAAACTCCTTATCTCAGTTGATCCGCCCACCTCGGCTTCCCAACGTGCTGGGGAAACTTGATTTTCTATAGCATTATGTTACTGGATATTTCTGTAAAATTTAAAATGAGGGAGGGAGAGAGACAGACGGAAAACAAACTCCAGAGTTGGGACTCTGGAATCTTGGGTCATGAGACAAATTTTAGATTAAACTACAAAACTCCAGAATTTACAGGTGGGGTTTTTACTGATAAAGTACAATTCTAAGATTGTAAATAATTGCATAATCCTTCCCTGGGAATTTAAATCATTTTAACTGGTTCTGCTGTAATACTAGAAATACAAGCATGAAAAATTCTAATGGTTTATTAGTGACAATGACTCTGAAAACATTAATAATACCTATTAGATATTTTGCATATTACACAGGAAGAAGAGTTTGAATCTCAGATAAAAACAATAGAAATACATGAAAAGTCTTTCATGTTAGCACAGATTTTAGGCATCTCGTGTTCGGGAGGTTGGATCTCAGACGTGTTTTGAGTTGGTCATAGTGAAGGACACTAGGTGTCAAATTCTAGCGAGAACAATTTCCAGGAAGCCGTGTTCCGCTCTTGAGCGAGCACCCACTGGGCCTCATGCAAGGTAGAAAGAGCCTGCGTACGTCACCCTCCCATGATGTGGTCAACATGTAAACTGCATGGGCAGGGCGCCAAATAACATCCTGTGCGCTGCTGAGCTGAGCTCGGTCGCGGCTGCCTGTCTGCTCCGGCAGCACCATGTCGCTCTTGGTCGTCAGCATGGCGTGTGTTGGTGAGTCCTGGAAAGCAATAGAGGGAGGGAGTGATGGGTCATCCATCATGATCTTTCTTTCCAGGGTTCTTCTTGCTGCAGGGGGCCTGGCCACATGAGGGTGAGTCCTTCTCCCAACCTTCGGGTGTCATCACACCTTCTAAACTCACAACCTCTCTTCCTAGGAGTCCACAGAAAACCTTCCCTCCTGGCCCACCCAGGTCGCCTGGTGAAATCAGAAGAGACAGTCATCCTGCAATGTTGGTCAGATGTCATGTTTGAACACTTCCTTCTGCACAGAGAGGGGATGTTTAACGACACTTTGCGCCTCATTGGAGAACACCATGATGGGGTCTCCAAGGCCAACTTCTCCATCAGTCGCATGAAGCAAGACCTGGCAGGGACCTACAGATGCTACGGTTCTGTTACTCACTCCCCCTATCAGTTGTCAGCTCCCAGTGACCCTCTGGACATCGTGATCATAGGTGAGAGTGTCCAGACTTTCTTCTCATTGTCACTCCCTGAGGAAACTGCCTCTTCTCCTTCCAGGTCTATATGAGAAACCTTCTCTCTCAGCCCAGCCGGGCCCCACGGTTCTGGCAGGAGAGAATGTGACCTTGTCCTGCAGCTCCCGGAGCTCCTATGACATGTACCATCTATCCAGGGAAGGGGAGGCCCATGAACGTAGGCTCCCTGCAGGGACCAAGGTCAACGGAACATTCCAGGCCAACTTTCCTCTGGGCCCTGCCACCCATGGAGGGACCTACAGATGCTTCGGCTCTTTCCGTGACTCTCCATACGAGTGGTCAAAGTCAAGTGACCCACTGCTTGTTTCTGTCACAGGTGAGGAAAGCCCATGGCTGTCCCATGTCCTATTTCCTCACCTCTCTCCTGTCTCATGTTCTAGGAAACCCTTCAAATAGTTGGCCTTCACCCACTGAACCAAGCTCCGAAACCGGTGAGTACAGAACCCTCTTATATCCGCTTTTGTAGCTTCTTATTGGTGTCTCCTCTTCTTCCAGGTAACCCCAGACACCTACATGTTCTGATTGGGACCTCAGTGGTCAAAATCCCTTTCACCATCCTCCTCTTCTTTCTCCTTCATCGCTGGTGCTCCGACAAAAAAAGTAAGTCTCACGAAGCAGAGGCCAGAGAGCTCCGAGCTCTTTTGTTGACTTCCGTCTTCTACAGATGCTGCTGTAATGGACCAAGAGCCTGCAGGGAACAGAACAGTGAACAGCGAGGTAGGTGCTCCTCGGCCCAGCCTCGTGGCTAGCCCTCCCTCACTCAGCATTTCCCTCTCTCCAGGATTCTGATGAACAAGACCATCAGGAGGTGTCATACGCATAATTGGATCACTGTGTTTTCACACAGAGAAAAATCACTCGCCCTTCTGAGAGGCCCAAGACACCCCCAACAGATACCAGCATGTACATAGAACTTCCAAATGCTGAGCCCAGATCCAAAGTTGTCTTCTGTCCACGAGCACCACAGTCAGGCCTTGAGGGGATCTTCTAGGGAGACAACAGCCCTGTCTCAAAACCGGGTTGCCAGC